TACTTGGAGAATGGAGAGCCAACAGATTTCCTGATATTCTTTTTTTTTTTTTTTTTTTTTTGAGACGGAGTCTCACTCTGTGGCCCAGGCTGGAGTGCAGTGGCGTGATCTCGGCTCACTGCAACCTCCGCCTCCCAGGTTCAAGCAATTCTCCTGCCTCAGCCTCCCGTGTAGCTGGGACTACAGGTGCCGGCCACAACGCCTGGCTAATTTTTGTATTTTTAGCAAAAACGGGGTTTCACCATGTTGGTCAGGCTGGTCTCGAACTCCCGACCTCAGGTGATCCGCCCACCTCAGCCCCCCAAAGTGCTGGGATTACAGGTATGAGCCACCATCCCCGGCTTTCCTGAGATTCTTAACAGAATCCAAAACCCAAAGAAAGGTTGTCTGCTACAGGTATTGTGAGAGGCTATCAGAGCTTAGGAACTAACAGCCGACAGACATTCCCCGCATAAGCGTCAGTGCACAAGGTGAGCTGAGAGGTGAAGCTGCTCCGGAGCTCTGCAGGGAGGAAGGAAGACTCGGTGGGGACGACCAACAGGAAGAGGGTCTAGTACTTACGCCCGCTTCTTGAGGTGGTGCCGCGTGATCAGCCCTTGGTCTATCACAGCCCCGACCACCCGGTGCCTCAGACGCCGCTCCCGATTCAACACCCGCCGGCGTTTGAACAGCTTCTTCTTCAGCTCCTGCCGGGGAGAAAGATGCGAATCAGATGGAGTGGGCTCGCCGCGACCCGGGGCCCCTCCACCAGGCAGCCCCGGCCCCTCACTGATCCCATCTCGTGCGAGATAAAAGGGCTCAGGAACGCTTGAGGAAACAAAGTCGCGGCCCCCACACAGTCACCGTTCGGGGCCGGTTGATCTTTCCCCCCGGAGCTCCCATAGTCGCGATTCCACTCCAGTTCACGGTCCGTACTTCCGCTCAGCGCCGGATCCGCGGGGCTCCGCCCCGGCCTTCCGCGGGCCAATCGCAACTCGGGGGCGGGTCCTCGGGCTATATAAAGGAGCTCCGCGGTGCGGGAGGCCTTTCGGAGGGTGGTGAGCTAGTAAGTGTGGTTTTAGCTGTAGTAGCCAGATTGGGCGGCCGGGAGTGGTGGGGGTGCCGGGTGGAAGGCTCTGGGCGGGGTCTCAGGACCCTCCTTTTCTTGGCGGGGATCGGGCTTGTGGTGCCGCTCCCCGTAATGTACGGAGGAAGAGGGAAAGGGCTCTGGCCCCCTCGGCGTCATGTCTTCGGTGCTGGCGGCTTCCCATCCGCTGGTTCTATCCTCAAACGCCGGGACACCGGGAATCTCGGAGAAGGACAACCGAGATCCAGCTGGCTCCTCCATCGGGGTGCTCACACTTTCTCATTTGATTTCAGGTCTGCGGACGCTGTATACCCTCCTCCACTTCCCGCTGCAGCCAATAAAGGCCGTTCCTACCATAGTCTGTGTCCGCGTTCTTTTTTCCGGGACTGCAGAGTTCGGGGAAGCTGTACGCCGCCTTTCGCTACGCGGAATTTGCAGATCTTCCCCTGGACCTCAGGCCTCTCCGGCTGGAGTAGGGTGGACGCTTCACATAAGCTTCTCTGGTCGAACTTACCCGAATCTCCAGATGGCCGCGCTGCGTCGAATGCTCCACTTGCCGAGCCTGATGATGGGGACGTGCCGCCCCTTTGCGGGTAGGGAGGTGGGGGCAGAGTGGAGAGGGCAAGACCAAGTGACACCCTCCAACCGTGCCCACAGGCTCACTGGCTGATAGTTGCCTGGCGGACCGCTGTCTCTGGGATCGGCTGCATGCCCAGCCTCGTTTGGGCACTGTCCCCACCTTCGACTGGTTCTTTGGATACGACGAAGTCCAGGGGCTCCTACTGCCATTGCTGCAGGAGGCACAGGCTGCCAGTCCTCTGCGAGTGCTGGATGTGGGCTGTGGGACTTCCAGCCTATGTACAGGCCTCTACACCAAATCTCCACACCCAGTGGATGTGCTGGGGGTGGACTTTTCTCCTGTGGCTGTGGCCCACATGAATAGCCTCCTGGAGGGTGGCCCAGGCCAAACACCTCTATGCCCTGGACACCCTGCCTCAAGCCTCCACTTCATGCACGCCGATGCTCAGAACCTGGGGGCTGTGGCTTCTTCAGGCTCTTTCCAACTACTGCTGGACAAAGGCACATGGGATGCTGTTGCCCGGGGAGGTCTGCCTAGGGCTTACCAGCTTCTATCAGAATGCTTGAGGGTTCTAAACCCTCAGGGGACCCTGATTCAGTTCTCAGATGAGGACCCTGATGTGCGACTGCCCTGCCTGGAACAAGGGTCCTATGGCTGGACTGTGACTGTGCAGGAGCTAGGCCCGTTCAGGGGCATCACCTACTTTGCTTACTTGATTCAAGGCTCTCATTAAAGACATTTTAGTAGTCCTGACCCTAGTATTTCTGTGGGCAAGGAGAGGGCTGAAGAACTGTCTTTGCAAGCTATCTGGCTGCAAAGTGAGAATTTGAGTCCTGGCTTCCACATTTACTAGCTGGGTGCCATATTGCTGAATGTTTCTGTTCCCCAGTTTACTCATCTGCAGAGTGAGAATAACTTGGAGTTACGGAGATTACATACAATGATGTGCGCAATATTTAGCACAAAATGAATGCTGAAAAGAGAAGGTACAATTGGGTCATTCCCCAGTTTCAACTAACTGGAGCTCCTAAAAGCAGCAGACAGGAACTGAATCAAAACCCCTGCGCTGACTGACTTGTATAATCTAGTGGCCTAACCTGTAAGCCTCATTTTTGTCACCTGTAAAAGGAGATTGTAAGAGGATGGGTATAAGGAGCTTCATAAACCTGGATGAGATATTTGAGGGGGAGGGAACAATACTTACCCTCAAAGCTATTAGGAGGCAGGAGATGGGAATATTCCACAAAGCCACTTCTACAAACACGGGAGCCTGTTGAGTCCCAGAAGGGACAGTGGTTGGTGGCTTCCAGACATGCTGTGTCCTCAAGAATCCAACAAGCATCTTCTTCATCCTGGTCCTGCCCCCAGCTGAGTCCAGCGTTAAATGTTCTTAAAGGACTTCTAGGGTCCTGTGGGCTCCAAGCCCAGCCTGGGATGGAGGAAGAGAGGGGACAAAAATATTACTGATATATTATCAAATTACAAAACTAGGCCAGGCATGCTGGCTCATACCTATAATCACAGCACTTTGGGAGGCCAAGGTGGGCAGATTGCTTGAGCCCTGGCAATAAAGTGACACCCCTAACTCTACAAAAACAAATGAGCCCGGGATAGTGGCACAGGCATGTAGTTCCAACTACTCAGGAGGCTGAGCTGGGAGGACTGCTTGAACCCTGGGAGGTCAAAGCTGCAATGGGCCATGATAAGCTGCTGCACTTGAGCTAAAAATTAATTTCTGTGGTATTTTTTGCTTATAAAAAAATAGAGCAATTATATCACTAAGAGCCTAACCTCGCAGCCTCAATTTTCTCATTTATAAAGG